CATCCACTCCATCCTTTGTCAAATGCATTCTCCACACTGCACTACTTTATTCAACAAATATTTTTAAGGAACCTACTTTGTACTGTAGTGAATAAGACAGACGAGGAATTTGTGGAAATAGAAGATAAACATCAGGCAGTCAAAAGCACTACGAGGACAATCAAAGTCGGGTGATGAAATAGAGAGTGGCTAAATGACTATTCTAGACTGTGTTCAAACACAAGAAATCGGTGGCAGTTTTAACAAGGGGTATTAGTTTTGACACAGGAAAATGAAGGAAGTCCGCTGGGACGATGGTATCTGCTCCTAGCATATAAGGAGTGTGTTTCTGATACTGGCCAATAATAAAAAGGAGGTTAAAATGTACATGAACATTCAATCTAGGGCTGTTTGTCTCCAATTACCTCTGCTTAAACATAGCACTTACTACCTATATGGAAGTATCTTATTTTTGTTAACTTCTGTATGTCTCCCTTCTTTAGAATGTAAGCTCCATGAACATGCGGGCCATAACTGTCTTGATCTCTGCAGTAACTACAGTGCCTAAGAGAACTGAGCCTGGCATTACGGTAGGCATGCAAATAAGTATTTGTTGCATTAACGCACAAATTGCTGAGTGAAGCAGGAGAGTAGACAGAGAATATAACGGATTGGGTTTGGGGGCTGAGGAAGTCTCTGCTGAGCTGTCAAGGTCATTTACTTCCCCTTGCAAGGTTAACTGGGTTATAAAATCCCGGCCACGCTTTAGCACCAAGCATCAAGCGCTCACACTCTAACTTATACACACGCTCACAGCCACAAACCTCTCCAACTCCCCGCTAGGAGGAGTCACACCTCCCCACCCAGAAACCCTCCCACCCTCTCCTCTATTTCTCCTTCCCTCCCCTCTCCGCGGGGTTCCGGCAGGCTTCGAATCACAATGCTCGCCGGGAATAGTAGTCTTCCGGTCCGAGCCTATGGCGTTTTTAATGCATTTCCAGAACTACGCTTCCCAGGGAGCCTCGCGGCATAGTGAGGCTGAGTCACCTGACCAAGACCCTGGAGTTACAATGGCGGCGCCCATGCTGCGCTGGGGCTGCCGTGGAAGACGTTGGGCTTTCGCCCGGGTTGACGGTGGTTCTTGCCACCGAAGAGGGGCTCCGACTGGGTCCACATCCAACCAGATTAGGGGAGAGAGCTCAGTGGCTCAGCAGCCCCTCCACACGGCCCAGAAGACGAGGAAAGGGTATTCTGTTTCATACATTTCTGCCCACCTAAATACATCTTAACCATTATCTCTTTCTTCTTAGTGAACACAAATGGGCTGCTGTGGTAGGTTTGGAAATTCATGCCCAGATTTCCTCCAACTCTAAACTCTTCTCTGGATCTCAAGTTCGCTTTTCAGCACCTCCAAATTCTTTGGTTTCTTTTTTTGATGCATCTCTACCTGGAACTTTGCCGGTAAGATTCTTATTTAATCCTATTTTCATTAGTCTGAGAGGAACTGTGTGTTGTGTTCCCATAGGTTCTCAACAGGAGGTGTGTAGAAGCGGCGGTGATGACAGGCCTGGCTCTGAACTGCCACATAAACAAGAAGTCCTTGTTTGACAGGAAGCACTACTTCTATGCAGACCTCCCTGTAAGTACACTTTGTGATCCACCCCACTGCAAAGTGACTATGTTTACCCTATGTTTGTGTGCAGGCAGGCTACCAAATTACCCAGCAGAGGCTCCCAATTGCTGTGAATGGGAGCTTGATATATGGCGTCTGTGCAGGGAAGAAGCAGAGTCAGGTGATCCCCAAGACGGTGAGGATCAAGCAGATCCAGTTGGAGCAAGACAGTGGCAAAAGCCTCCACGACAACCTGAGGTCTCAGACGCTCATTGATTTGAACAGGGCAGGTAGGCTTGGAGTGTTTTCATTATTTCTCCTTGCAGTGAGGCTGACTCTGCCCCTCTTTGGTAGGAGTGGGCCTTCTGGAGGTGGTCCTGGAGCCCGACATGTCCTGTGGAGAAGAGGCGGCAACAGCTGTCAGGGAGCTGCAGCTGATCCTTCAAGCCCTGGGGACCAGCCAGGCGAACATGGCAGGTAGAAGCCACAGAAGCAGTATTCTTCTTTCCTTCTAAGGAGTTGTTTTCTTCTCTCCTTCCAGAGGGCCAGTTGAGAGTGGATGCCAATATATCCGTGCATCACCCTGGGGAGCCTTTGGGCGTTCGAACGGAAGTGAAGAATCTCAACAGCATCAGGTTCCTGGCCAAAGCCATAGGTGAATGCCAGCTGCCGCTCCTAGTGTCCTTCAATATGATGCTAAATTAGTGTGTTTTTCCTAGACTATGAAATTCAGAGGCAAATCAATGAACTTGAGAATGGAGGTGAAATTCTGAACGAAACACGCTCATTTCATCACAAGCTGGGGTGAGTTCGCATTGCTGAGCGTCCTGACCACAATGTTTAATGTTTTCTTATTTAACTATTGCAGGTGCACCATGTCAATGAGAGACAAAGAAGGAAAACAGGACTACAGGTGGTTACTCCTTATGGCAAAATACCGCTATAAGATTCAGGTCCCGTCTCCTCTGTCTGCCCAGGTTCATGCCAGAACCCAACCTGCCTCCCCTGGTGCTCTACGACGCCACATCTCTGCCCGCAGGTGCAGACCCACAGCAAGTGATCAATATTGACCAGATTCGGGAGACACTCCCGGAGCTCCCCAGTGTGACCCGAGAGAAGCTTGTCCAACAGTATGGGATGCTGCTGGAACACAGCTTCACTTTGCTGGTAGGTATCGATCGGATGCCAAGAGGATCCCGTTTATGTAATTTTCTTTTTTTTTTTTTAACAGAACGAAGTCGGCCTACTGGAGTTCTTCCAAAATGTGATAAAAGAAACTAGGGCAGAGCCAAAAAAGGTGACTAGTTGGGTCCTCAACACTTTTCTGGGCTATTTAAAGCAACAGAACCTCGCTGTCAGTGAGAGGTGAGTGAGGTCTGGGATTTCTTTCTTCCTTTGTAAATGTGTTTTCTCTTTTGGGGGCCACCAGTCCTGTCACACCCTCTGCACTCGCTGAGCTTCTTGACCTGCTGGACAGCAGAACAATTTCTTCATCAGCAGCTAAACAGGTATGTCCACACTCCCGACAGCTTCTGACTGTTTTCTCTTTCCTCTCCCTTCTCTGGTCCATAGGTGTTTGAGGAACTGTGGAAGAGGGAAGGCAAGACTCCAGGGCAGATTGTTTCAGAAAAGCAGCTTGAACTGATGCAGGACCAGGGGGCACTGGAGCAGCTCTGCCACTCTGTGATGGAGGCCCATCCTCAAGTGGTGACTATCTCGGGCAGGGGAGAGGGCCAGAGTCCTCTTAAGTAAGTAATTTCTGTCCTTCTAGGTAATGGATGTGAAGAACAGAAACCCCAGAGCTATAAATAAACTGATTGGGTTGGTCCGGAAAGCGACTCAAAGCCGAGCAGATCCAGTCATGATAAAGGAGATCCTGGAGAAGAAGCTGTCATTGTGAGATGTTTGGGATCCCCTTGCCCAAGGGACAACAACAAACAGTGCAGCCTGACTGGGAACAGGATCCTGTGAAAGCTGATGCCCATGTGCCCTGAGAGCTGCCTCTCAATCCCTGTCCCAAGCCACAGCTATGGCATTAATGTCACCAGTGTTCTCACCCTCTAGGCCCTGTGCCTGGAGGTGCCTCCACAGCCGACCAGCAGCCACCCCGCCTGCTTCATCCACATCAGGAGGGTCCGGTGAGGCTGCAGCAGTGGTTAAGGAGTAACACCTTCTTGTATTAAGGAATTTTAAACTAAATAAAATGTATGTTGGAGATACTGTTACCCATTCTAAGAAAACTTTTCATTCTGCAGTTCCTTCAACAAATATTTTTGAGCAACTCCTAAGGGCCAGCCATTGTAGGTGATGGGCATTAGCAGTGGTCAAGAGAGACTGTAATTTGGATGTATTGTTTTCAGACCTAAACACAGGTTAACAAAGATGAAAATACAACCAAATAAACTGGCACAGTATAAACACATTTGTTTGTTTAAGGAGGTCTCAAGAGGGTGGGGAAGGAGGATATTATTAGAATTAATCAACCTATCGACTGAGTAGAAGTGATATTGCCTGTTAAACTCCCTCCCCATCCCAGAAGGCACAGTCTGAGAATAAATGAATTAAAAAAATAAGTTTTCCAATAAATTTAATCAATAAAATA